CCAGAAAGGAAGAGGGGGGCTGCTAAATGCAACATCTTCAGGCCATTACAACGTGCGATATGAATTTTTTTTTTGCTGGGCGCTCTCTGTGAAGCTCAGAACGAGGACATGAGTCAAGAAGAGTTTTCTTTCTAGGTCAATAGGAGGAACTGGTCTCCTGGGCAAGGAGTGGAAGCCAACAGGAGCAAAAGTAATTGGGGCCTCCTATGGAGGAACTCTGCCAAAAGGAAAGTTGCTTGGATTTGCCATCTCAGGAATGGAAGAAGGGGGCGGAGACCCTTTGGGGCTTTTGTGCCCAGTGGGCCGGCCCGAAAAGCTCGCACTTTACAGAGGCGGCAAGACTAGGGTGGAGGAAAGCTCAAGGGCCATCGCTGGGTGCTTCGGTGGCGGGCAGAAACGGGACTGGCAGTGCCCACACGTGTGCGTTCTCCCCGTCCGCCCGAAGGTAGGGAAACTTGCTGCGGAGGTGGAGGACAGGCAGGCGAAGCCCGGCGCGGCGTGTCGCCCGCCTCGCTCCGGCCAGCCAGCCTCTGCACCCGCTGCACCAACCGGGAGCAGAGCCGGAGAGTGCCGAGAAGCGCGCGAGATGCGTGCTCGCGCCCGCGTCCCCTCCGAGAGCCCTCTCCCGGGCCGGGGACGCGGCGGGACGCGCGGGCAGGGGGCGGTGTGCGCGCACGGCCTTTCCCCTCCCTCCCCCGGAGATCCCCCTCCCTTCGCCACGCGCCCCTCCTCCCCTCCCCTCCCCCTTCCCGCGCGGCACCCCACGGCTTGCGAGCTACTGAAGCGCTGCCGTCTGTACGGACGACGCTGCGGTCTTTGGGGCTTGCTCCTACCTGCCAGGCGCGGCCTCCCGCTGGCTCCCTGGCCGCGCGGCGCCTCCTCCAGGCCCCAGCACACCCTGCCAACCCCACCGCCGCGGCTGCCCCCACCGGGACCGAGGCAAGTTTACAAACACCAACCCCGGCCCGTTTCCCCGGAAGCACTTCCCCCTCCCCCTCGTCCTCTCCGCCGAGCGGCTGCATCCACTTCCGGGCTCGGCAGCTAGACTAGCGGGGGCAGCCTCAGAGCGGGTGAGCTTGGGGACGCACGGAGAGGTGCAGCTGGGTGAGTGGGCGGCGCCGTGCGCCGAGGGCATGAAACCAGACTGTCTTCAAATTCTTCTGCCTAGCCTTAGCCATTAGAGAGAGGTCCTGCTAAAGATGGACTGCAAATGCGCTTGATGGAAGGAGATGTCAATTCCACTGAAGTCCTCATTTCTGCTGTAGGTGATATTATGTCGTGACTTTAGGAGAATTCCTCTGCCATCTTGGTCCTGCTGTCCTGAGGAGCTACCTGTGCACCCTGCCTCCGGCTCTCCTGAGCAGAGAGGTAAGCTTGTCTCTGCCTTAGGTGGAAATGGCGCTGAGTAGGGAATGACTCTGCTCTGCCACAGATCCTGATGGCTGACTCAGAAGCACTCCCCTCCCTTGCTGGGGACCCAGTGGCTGTGGAAGCCTTGCTCCGGGCCGTGTTTGGGGTTGTTGTGGATGAGGCCATTCAGAAAGGAACCAGTGTCTCCCAGAAGGTGAGTCCTTTCTTCCTCCTCCTTCCCATCAACAGGCCCCCAGCATCCCCGGCTCTCTTCCTAGGTCTGTGAGTGGAAGGAGCCTGAGGAGCTGAAGCAGCTGCTGGATTTGGAGCTGCGGAGCCAGGGCGAGTCACAGAAGCAGATCCTGGAGCGGTGTCGGGCTGTGATTCGCTACAGTGTCAAGACTGGTGGGCCCTGGCTTCTGTGAGGAGGAGACTTGTCTGAGCTCCCTGGCTTACTCTCCTTCTCCAGGTCACCCTCGGTTCTTCAACCAGCTCTTCTCTGGGTTGGATCCCCATGCTCTGGCCGGGCGCATTATCACTGAGAGCCTCAACACCAGCCAGTGAGCATCCCAAGGCCCCTCTACCATCCCACCTCTCCTTTCTCGTCGTTCTCTCTCCTGGCAGGTACACATATGAAATCGCCCCCGTGTTTGTGCTCATGGAAGAGGAGGTGCTGAGGAAACTGCGGGCCCTGGTGGGCTGGAGCTCTGGGGACGGAATCTTCTGCCCTGGTTTGTGAGAAGGAGGAGGACCTTTCTTTGCCTTCCTCTTGCCACCGCCCCCTCCCTGTGACAGGTGGCTCCATCTCCAACATGTATGCTGTAAATCTGGCCCGCTATCAGCGCTACCCGGATTGCAAGCAGAGGGGCCTCCGCACACTGCCGCCCCTGGCCCTATTCACATCGAAGGAGGTGGGGAAGAGGCACAGGCCCAACCCTGGGCTCCTGATTCTAATCTCCAGCCAGCTAAGTAGAGACCTTCCAGGTCTTCTCCCTGCCCTCCCTACATCCTCCAAGGCCAGCCTGCCCCCAGGCGGATGTGCTTCCTTCCAATCAAGGAGGTCAAGTAACTGCTCCTGTTCACATTGCCTTCTGTGCTAACTTGCCCTCTGCCTTCCCCCACAGTGTCACTACTCCATCCAGAAGGGAGCTGCGTTTCTGGGACTTGGCACCGACAGTGTCCGAGTGGTCAAGGCTGATGAGAGGTGAAGGTCCTTCTGCCCACATGGCTGTGACCCCCTGCTCTACCCTCTGCATTTTCTTTTTCAGAGGGAAAATGGTCCCCGAGGATCTGGAGAGGCAGATTGGTATGGCCGAGGCTGAGGTGAGTCAGTGAGGCTCGCTGGGGTGATATAGTGATTTTCAGATATGTTCTTTCCATTCTCTAGGTTGACTTTTCACTTTTTTGAAACTTTTATTTTGGATTCAGTAAGTACATGTGCAGGTTTGTTATAAGGGTATACATCTTTCTCCCTCTACATTTTGGCAACAGGGTGCTGTGCCGTTCCTGGTCAGTGCCACCTCTGGCACCACTGTGCTAGGGGCCTTTGACCCCCTGGAGGCAATTGCTGATGTGTGCCAGCGTCATGGGCTATGGCTGCATGTGGATGTGAGTGGGACTTCGGCTTGGGGGTGCGGTGGCCAAGGCCCACGTTGTTCCTCCTGCTCCACAGGCTGCCTGGGGTGGGAGCGTCCTGCTGTCACAGACACACAGGCATCTCCTGGATGGGATCCAGAGGTGCATACAGTCCCCTTCTTCCCAAATCCCGCCCACTGACCTGCCTTTGCTCCACCCCATCCAGGGCTGACTCTGTGGCCTGGAATCCCCACAAGCTCCTCGCAGCAGGCCTGCAATGCTCTGCACTTCTTCTCCAGGATACCTCGGTGGGTCTGCCCCTGCCCCTGCACCAGCCCCATAGGGTCTGACAATCTCCTCACCCCCACACAGAACCTGCTCAAGCGCTGCCATGGGTCCCAGGCCAGCTACCTTTTCCAGCAGGACAAGTTCTACGATGTGGCTCTGGACACGGGAGACAAGGTGGTGCAGTGTGGCCGCCGTGTGGACTGTCTGAAGCTGTGGCTCATGTGGAAGGCACAGGGCGATCAAGGGCTGGAGCGGCGCATCGACCAGGCCTTTGTCCTTGCCCGGTAGGCGGGAGGAGGTGGGGGGTCGTCCCTGTCCCGCCTATGGTTTCTCACTCTCTGTTCACAGGTACCTGGTGGAGGAAATGAAGAAGCGGGAAGGGTTTGAGCTAGTCATGGAGGTAGGACCCCTTTCTATTTTGTGGCCCCTGCCGCTCACACCTTCCTCTTTCTCATTCCTCTCAGCCTGAGTTTGTCAATGTGTGTTTCTGGTTCGTACCCCCCAGCCTGCGAGGGAAGCAGGAGAGTCCAGATTACCACGAAAGGCTGTCAAAGGTAGGCGTGCTGTGCTGCTCTCTTTACCCGTTTGCAGCTGGAATCTCTCTCCACCCTTCCACAGGTGGCCCCCGTGCTCAAGGAGCGCATGGTGAAGGAGGGCTCCATGATGATTGGCTACCAGCCCCACGGGACCCGGGGCAACTTCTTCCGTGTGGTTGTGGCCAACTCTGCACTGACCTGTGCTGATATGGACTTCCTCCTCAACGAGCTGGAGCGGCTAGGCCAGGACCTGTGAGCCTTCTCTGTCTTGCTGCCGGCCTTGATACCACCCCTCACCCGCAGAGTCACTGCATTCCCTCCCAGCCTTTGAGGCCGGGTGCAGTGGCTCACGCCTGTAATCCCAGCACTTTGGGAGGCCGAGGCGGGTGGATCACTTGAGGTCAGGAGTTCGAGACCAGCCTGGCCAATAAGGTGAAACCCTGTCTCTACTAAAAATACAAAAATTAGCCGAGCATGGTGGCCTGTGCCTGTAAACCCAGCTACTCAGGAGGTTGGGGCAGAATTGCTTGAACCCAGGGGGCAGAGGTTGCAGTGAGCCGAGATTGCACCCCTGCACTCCAGGCTGGGCAACAGTACGAGACTCTGTTCCAAAAAAAATAAAAAAGAACAGCCTTTTTAGGCCACAGTGACCTGCGCAATGTTTATATGCTTTGACCTACTAACTTTCTCCTAACTAAATATTTGATTTTAGGAGAGTGTTTAAATAAATTACAGTATGTCTATATGATGAAATGTTATTTTGCCATTAAAATTTTGTTTACAAAGATAATTTTTATTGACATAAAAATAACTTTAATGTAATTTATGTTGAAAAAGCTGAATACAAGTCTTTATATAGAGTAATATTTGAGCTGTGTTCAAAAATACATAGGAAAAGACTGATAAAATGAAATATGGCAAAATGTTAATAGTTTTCCCTGGAATAGGATAATAGGCAATTTTAAAACAGACTCCTTTAAAAAAACAAACAAACAAAAAAAACATAGACTTCTTTATATCTTTTGAGCTCCCTCCCTTTTATTATGTAATGAATATGTGTTGCTTTTGTAATAGGAAAATAATAAAGTTAAAATTTCAACTGCATTCTTTTGGTATGTTTTTAAAATTTATTAACA